TGGCACATGGTAGGCAATCAATAATAATTTTTTTTCAAATTAATACATGAAAACTATTAGGAAAGAAGTAAAAAAATAACATAGCTATAAAGCTCTTTGAATGTTAGGTTATTGGGAAAAGCTGTGGAAAGCCAAGGATTTTCTTTCTCAAATTTATTTTTAGAATATTTTTTTCTACACAAAAGACCACAGATAAGGCAGAGAAAGATAAGAAAAAGACCACAAGCCCAAGGACTTGGAATTTGAATCATAAAGGTTCATTCTAGACTTGGGCAATATCTAGAACTTCTAGAACAATCAGTTTTCTAGAACATAGAAAAGATATTACCTTGGTGTTAGCTTTAACTCCTGCCAAATAATGCTTTAAATTATTTAAACTTTAAAAAGGTGTGTCAATGTATACATTGCAGGTAAATTCATGTTCCAGTAACTTTTGTTTTCTTTGTATGTTAAAAATCTAACTGTGGAAAACATTCTAGCTTGGTTTGAGAGTCCAATAATACAAAATGCTTTATTTCCTAAAATTGTTTGAGAGAAAACCAAAATGCTACCACACTGCAACAAAATACTAAAGAATTATTTGCTATGTCAGTTGACATATTTTTATTTAGATTTTGCCTAAGATGCCACATGAAGCCTATATAAGACATTCTTTCCCTAAAACTTACATATGTATGTACATATATATATATAATGTTTTACATCCTAAACAGTCTACTTCACGTCTTCACCAAATGTGCAGCAGCGTGATTCACAGGTTCACCACTGGAAAATAGACCTTAAAATTCCGCCAATATTGGGTCAAAGATCTTACACTATAACACATACTACACTGTGGGCACGGATCAACAGACGAGAATACTTTATACAGAAGCTTCTCGACGGAAGAAGGCCTTGGAGTGGGAAATCTAAAGGAGGGGACACACTACATGTCCCAGCACACCTTGCGACGCCCAGCGACCACAATTCCCAGAACGCACTGCTCGTCGCACGCAGGTTTTCCTTGTTGCCGGGGTTTGTAGTTCTTCTCGATCGTGTCAGTTTGTAAGGCGAGGGCGGAAGTTGGATTCCTGGCCTGAGAATATTAGGCGTAGTTTTCCAGTTTTTGGCAAAGCGGAAATACTTAAGGCCCCTGGGTTGACTGGGTTCTTTGTTTTATCTACCGGCTTCTGCTTTACGACAGGTAAGTCACGGAGGGGCTACAATTCCTCGCAGTTTTACTAACATAATGATTATATGTTTCTAAGGTCACAAACATGTCAGACAAAAGTGAATTAAAGGCTGAGTTGGAACGTAAGAAGCAGCGACTGGCCCAAATCAGAGAGGAAAAGAAGAGAAAAGAAGAAGAAAGGAAAAAAAAAGAAGTATGTTTGATTTTTTTGCTTAAATAAACAACGTAAACATAAGTTTTTAACCTAAACATTTTAGACAGACCAGAAGAAGGAAGCTGTTGCTCCTGTGCAAGAAGAATCAGATCTTGAAAAAAAAAGGAGAGAAGCTGAAGCATTGCTTCAAAGCATGGGGCTAACTCCAGAATCCCCCATTGGTAAGGTTAAGAATATATCCATTTATAAGAGATGGGTGTCTGTATCTTTGTCTGTACACTTCAGTTTTTTCTGAATACTGGGGTAAGGAAGTTCCCATAAGTCTTGCCTTGTTTAACAGCGGATACCTGTCTATTTCACTATTTAGTCCCTCCTCCTATGTCTCCATCCTCCAAATCTGTGAGCACTCCAAGTGAAGCTGGAAGCCAAGACTCTGGAGATGGCGCCGTGGGATCTAGGTACAGTAATTTTCCTTTTAATGTTTTAATGATAATGCTTCATGGTTGTCCTACAACCATTTAGGACGCTGCATTGGGATACAGATCCATCAGTTCTTCAGCTTCACTCAGATTCCGATTTGGGGTATTGAATAGATTTTTTACCTTCCCTGTTTTAAAATTGTGTTGTTTGTATTTACTTAATTTAGACGAGGACCTATTAAACTTGGAATGGCTAAAATCACGCAAGTCGACTTTCCTCCTCGAGAAATTGTCACGTATACAAAGGAAACTCAGACTCCAGTTATGGCTCAACCCAAAGAAGGTGAATATCTATCCTTAGTATAATTGTCATTGGTTTTTTTGTTTGTTTTTTTTTTTTTTTTCAGATGAAGAGGAAGATGATGATGTAGTGGCTCCTAAACCACCTATTGAACCTGAAGAAGAGAAAACTTTAAAGAAAGATGAGGAAAATGATAGTAAAGGTATCTTAAGGAATTAAACTTTAAAACATTTTAATCATACTTCAAAAAATTATTTATTTTCCAGCTCCCCCTCATGAGCTGACTGAAGAAGAAAAGCAACAAATCTTGCACTCTGAGGAATTTTTAAGTTTCTTTGACCATTCTACAAGAATTGTAGAAAGAGCTCTTTCTGAGCAGATTAACATCTTCTTTGACTATAGTGGGAGAGATTTGGAAGACAAAGAAGGGTAATGTTTAGTTGCTAAGATTTTTAGCTTCAATCTTTTTGGGGGGTTTGGTCTTTTTTTGTAGAGAGATTCAAGCAGGTGCTAAACTGTCATTAAATCGACAATTTTTTGACGAACGTTGGTCAAAGCATCGGGTGGTTAGTTGTTTGGATTGGTCATCTCAGGTAAAATATAACAAAATAGGCCGCTCTTAACTGCATTTCTTTTCTTCTTGATTCTTCTGAGCAGTATCCGGAGTTACTCGTGGCTTCCTATAACAACAATGAAGATGCCCCTCATGAGCCTGATGGTGTGGCCCTTGTATGGAATATGAAATACAAAAAAACTACCCCAGAGTATGTGTTTCACTGCCAGGTATGGTGGTCTTTTAACAGTCTTCGCCTCAAATCTCAAGTATAAAAATCTTACTTATTTGCAGTCAGCTGTGATGTCTGCCACATTTGCAAAATTTCATCCAAATCTTGTTGTTGGTGGTACATATTCAGGCCAAATTGTGCTTTGGGATAACCGTAGCAATAAAAGAACTCCAGTGCAAAGAACTCCACTGTCAGCAGCTGCACACACAGTAAGTAAATAAGGTTATTTCCATTAGGCTTCTAATCCCTGAAAACTTTTTTTAATATCTCTAGCACCCTGTATATTGTGTAAATGTTGTTGGAACACAAAATGCTCACAATCTGATTAGCATCTCTACTGATGGAAAAATTTGTTCATGGAGTCTGGACATGCTTTCCCATCCACAGGTGGGTTAAACTTGGGAAACTGAAATTTTGAGACAAACTAATTTTCTCAGGTTTTTCTATGTAGGATAGCATGGAGTTGGTTCATAAACAGTCAAAAGCAGTAGCTGTGACATCTATGTCCTTCCCTGTTGGAGATGTCAACAACTTTGTTGTTGGGAGTGAAGAAGGTTCTGTGTACACAGCATGCCGCCATGGCAGGTAAACCTAAACTGGAATTTGCAATAATTTAACTTCTCTAACATTTTCACTTTTATGAAATTAGCAAAGCTGGAATCAGTGAGATGTTTGAGGGGCATCAAGGACCAATCACTGGCATCCATTGTCATGCAGCTGTTGGAGCAGTAGACTTCTCACATCTTTTTGTCACTTCATCGTTTGACTGGACAGTAAAGCTTTGGACAACTAAGGTATCTAAAATATAGATGTCTGCTATTTGCTCGACTGTGCTAAGAATCAACTTTTCTCTTTCAGAATAACAAGCCTTTGTATTCATTTGAAGATAATGCAGACTATGTTTATGATGTTATGTGGTCACCTACCCACCCAGCCCTGTTTGCCTGTGTGGATGGCATGGGGAGATTGGATTTGTGGAATCTCAATAATGACACAGAGGTGAGCAGGAAAATAACAAAAATTGCATTGAATTAACACTGTCCTTTATTTTAAATGACTTTAGGTACCAACTGCCAGCATTTCTGTGGAGGGTAATCCTGCTCTTAATCGTGTGAGATGGACCCATTCTGGCAGAGAGATTGCTGTGGGTGATTCTGAAGGACAGATTGTTATATACGATGTGGGAGAGGTATGGGACTCCCTGCCTGTAATTTTGACACATTGTATATAAAACATTGTCTTTCTTTTAACAGCAGATTGCTGTTCCCCGCAATGATGAATGGGCACGGTTTGGCCGAACACTTGCAGAAATTAATGCAAACCGAGCTGATGCAGAGGAGGAAGCAGCTACCCGAATACCTGCTTAGTTCCTGAAAAGGGGAGTGTAACTAGTGGATTTGGGAAAGGTTCTTAAGTAGATCCTGAGACTATTTGCATGCTTCTGTCTAAATGATAATTAAAAGGAAATTTCATGGATTAAACCATGGGTTTAATGCAGCAAGGAAACTTACAATGTCCCTTTATATATAACATGCATCTTGTTTTGGATTTGTGTCATTTTTTAATATAGCTGATTGACTTCACAGAAAGCAGCTTTTTTGAATTCTAATACATAGGTGTATATTTGGTATTAGTTATTTTGAGTTCTTTTCAACTTATAACACTGTATACAGTTATTTCTAAAGCACAGATGAAATAAGTTCTGCATATTTTTAAATAATCACAGTTCCCTGTTATACAGATAATGTTCTCACTACCCATAATATGTAGGAACATTGTTTCTCCTTAGCCGTAGTATGCATACACCTATCCATGTTCATTCTGACATCCTTTGTTGTCTTTATAATTCATGTGGTAGTTACCTATAAATAAAAACAAATATGCGTTAACTTTTCAAATTTTCATTTTTACTCCTTACAACTTGAATTTTTCCATCTTTTATAAAATATATTTTTTCCATATCTTTCTTTAAGCTCCTGCTGTGAGCAGCCATCTCAAATCCTATAGAGCTGTGTACCCTAAATATACCATGTGGTATATACTATAGATCTCCCAGTGCATTATGAATTGATGTCTAGATAATCTGTTGGTGAAAAAATTTCCCCTAGGTTAACTTTTGCTTTACTACTTTATATTCTTTCCATCTAAGACATATTTCCTTTAAAGGATAAATAGAAAGCTGCCTATAATTTTCACTGATTAAGAACTATGTATGTGACCTCACTGAGAGTAAAATCTTTGAGAGAAATTGATTTCATGATTTCAGTAGCCATAAAGGCAAAGTGCTCAAATGGACCCATACTTTGGCATTAAAATCTACATCTTGAGATCTGTTGCCACAGCATTGTCTACAAGTCCGAAAGGTAGGTGACAAATATCTAAGAATCAGTATTGAAATCAGTGAATTTCAGGAATAGAGGAAAGGACTATGATCAGATCTTGATTTTATCTACTTTAAATTGTCTATTTATTTGATCCCAACCTTTTGTACTTCTGAAGTGTAACTGTCTTTTATTCAACAGAACATGAACTAGGAAGAGAGATTAGAAAACAGAATGTGAACATTTTTCTTTTAATAATTGTAACAAAGATTTGTTGGGAGAGAAATTTCCAAATAATGAGTAGTGTATAGTGTAAGGAATAATTGACCTGGAATTATTGGCCCCAAACTCTGATTCTTGCTGAAGCATCTATGAGAAGTGTGATTTTAGCCAAGTCTGTGCCGCATTCTTTATATGTAGGAATTAAGTTTTGATTTAATGATTTCTGAATTTTCTTTCAGCTCTACTCAATTAAGGGGTATCAGTATGTGAAATGGAATATAGAAAAGTAGGCAATTCTTTACTTTTCTATATTCAGTTTCATAAATTAATACCCCATAATTGCCCATTATATACCAAAGACAATATCTCAAGTTATCTCATTGTAGCAGTGTCTGTGAGTCAAAACTTCAATTTTAGTAGAGTCACACTTTCTTTATATAGAAAAATTCATGTACTCACTACTCATGTAGTTACTGTATCTTTACCTTCAGTTTGTAAAAATGACTAAAAGTAGGGAAAACAAGTGTTAAAACATAATGGATAAGAAAAGGTTGGAAATCATATGGCAAATCACATGTTCCTCAGCCTCAAGGTGTGTTTAGTTGTGAAAGAAAGAATAAAATTGTTTAAATATTTCACTTTTTGGGAATGACTTCTCCCCTACTCCCCCAGAAAATGCGATGTATACCTTTGCCCATTCAACTTTAGTCCATATTTTTAGGAACACACAAATTTACTTTAAGGAATTACCTTTAAAGTTGACTATATAATAGCAAAAGAGAAAGTATTGAGACTGTCAGTGTTGATAAAGCTTCTAGCAAGATTAGGTTGACTAGAAGTGCATCACAGTTCTTTATACTTTTAGAACTAAAAGCCTTATAATTTTGAAAAATATCCAGTTACAGAAATTGTACCTTATCAGTTATACTTTTTTTCTGAGTAAGAAAACAAGCTATAGCTTTCTGGTTAATTTCTTATTTTTCGTTGTTTGGTTTTTGTCTTTTTGAGTGGAACGTTAAAGTTTATTACCTTCATGTTAAGGAATATCCAGCTTCACAGACAATTAACTTGCAATAAATCTCTGAAATAATCATTTTTTGGTATTATTTAAACCAAATATGCATT